CGATTGATCCTGATCATCACAGAATTCGTTTGAAAATCGGATTCTGAATGATGGTAGAAACATAGGATACTCCACATTCTACCCCCAATTGCTGTCCGGGACAGCAATTGCCTTTCTAATCGACTGCCATGTTTAGCGATTACTATGCGCCAAGCGCTTTACAGGCACTCTCATTAAAATAGGCAAACCGGGCCAGGCGCGGTGGCTCACGCCTGTAATCCCAGCACTTTGGGAGGCCTACGCAGGCGGATCACCTGAGGTCAGGAGTTCGAGACCAGCCTGGCCAACATGGTGAAACCTACTCTCTACTAAAAATACAAAAATTAGCCGGGCGTGGTGGCGCATGCCTGTAGTTCCAGCTAGTCGAGAGGCTGAGGTAGGAGAATCGCTTGAACCTGGGAGGCGGAGTTTGCAGTAAGCCGAGATCGTGCCACTGCACTCTGGCCTAGGAGACAGAGCGAGAACTTGTCTCAAAAAAAAAAAAAAAAAAAAAAAAGGCAAACCCCTCTGTAAGAGAGTGCTTTATCAAGCCCATTTTACTGATGGGGAAATTGAGGAGAGACGGGATTGGCCAGATCACGACCTGGAGGCAGCAAAGATGTAAAATCAGGGTTGGGATACAGGCTGCGCCGGTAGTGTAGGGGATAGGAACTTTCTGAGACTCAGGAGAAAGCCACAGCGATGGGAAGGGAAGCAGAACACTGGAGACCCTAAAGGCCCACAGGCTGAGAGAAGTGGTACCTCTCCTGAAGTGACACCTGTCAGCACGCCTCTTTTGGGCGCCAGTCCAAAAATCGCGGTATCTGATTGGCGAGGTTGGAGGGGGCTGAACGACCCTAATTGGTTAGTTGGACCTCGAACCAGACTTTCATCTGGAGGATCGGGCGAGGAGTGGGCGGGATTTCGAACTGAGCCACTCCCTTCATTGGTGAAAAGAAAACGAACCAGGAACTATTCGGAAGTGTGATTGGCTGTTGCTAGGAACCGTCTCAAGGCCTTATGGGCCCTGGTTACGGAAGCCGAGGAAGGCTGAGCGCGGGCTCTCAAGGAAAGTAGTCGCGGAATCTCAGTTAGCGGTGGAGAGGCAGTATGTCCGGTTCAATGGCGACTGCGGAAGCTAGCGGCAGCGATGGGAAAGGGCAGGAAGTCGAGACCTCAGTCACCTATTACCGGTTGGAGGAGGTGGCAAAGCGCAACTCCTTGAAGGAACTGTGGCTTGTGATCCATGGGCGAGTCTACGATGTCACCCGCTTCCTCAACGAGGTGGGGCCTGGGAGGTGGGAGGCCTCTGAAGCCCCTCGGTTCAGTAAATATCTTTTCCTTGTAGCACCCTGGAGGAGAAGAGGTTCTGCTGGAACAAGCTGGTGTAGATGCAAGTGAAAGCTTTGAAGATGTAGGACACTCTTCTGATGCCAGAGAAATGCTAAAGCAGTACTACATTGGTGATATCCATCCGGTAAGAACTATCAGAGATGGGAGCCCTTATGCTAAAATATTATTTGTTTTCCTTTTTTTGACAGAGTGACCTTAAACCTGAAAGTGGTAGCAAGGTAAGAAGTCAGCGGTTTGTCTTGTGTTTATATATTTTTGAATTTTTTTTTTTTTTTATTTCAGGACCCTTCAAAAAATGATACATGCAAAAGGTTAGTATCTCCTTAACAGCTTTCCATACGTTACAACTTTATTGCTTTCTCCCCCTATTCCTAGTTGCTGGGCATATTGGATTTTACCCATCATAGGCGCTGTTCTCTTAGGTTTCCTGTACCGCTACTACACATCGGAAAGCAAATCCTCCTGAGGAGGCCTTGCTGAAGTTAGAAAGTGCATCCACTTTGGGGCGAAAACTAGAGACTTGCTTGGGGGCTGCAGAAGTGCCCTCTCCTCGAATCCTGCCAGTTGCATTCTTCCCCCTTGGAGCCAAGACGATTGGCCAGACATCACCTCAGATCTGAGACCAGCGTCTTCCATCTCTCAGAGCCTTACTCCCAAAGTACCTGCTCACTGTTCCGTGTTGAACAATTGCCGGTGTTTCCTCTCTTCACTGGTTTCCATGAGTACCCTTATATTTCACAACTTTCTGTTCATAAGTTATAGTGACATTGCTCTTTGGTAAAAATGCCTGCTTTCCAATACTTTGATTGCATATTAGACATTCTTAACAGGGCGGCAGTCTAGTGTTGAAAGTTTTATTTTTCCATTTTTCTTTTAAGTAAATTTTTTTTAAAAAATTCTGATTTAGGGCTAGGTGTGGTGGCTCAGGCCTGTAATCCTGGCACTTTGGGAGGCCAAGGTGGGAAGATCGCTTGAGGCCAAGAGTTCAAGACCAGCCTGGGCAACATAGCGAGACCCCTATCTGTATTAAAAAAAAATCTGATTTAATTCTTTTATTTATCATAAGGGGTTTAATTCCTGAAGTAAAGGTTTGCACCTATTAAACTTAAAACTGCCAAATGATTTTTGTTCTTTTATGTGCGTGATAAAAATACAAAGAATGGTGTGGCCACCTCCTCCCTTTCAAGCTAGGGCAGCAGGTAGCTCTTCCCAGCCCCTGAGCCCAGCCCCTTCCCAAGTGGTGCCGGACAAAAAACTACATGGCCCTTTCGTGTCTTGGGGGTGGAAAGGTAGGGATGAATTGGGGTGATAGAACCCTGGTGAATTCAGAGTAATCTTTCTTTAGAAAACTGGTGTTTTCTAAAGAAACAGGATAGGAGTTTAGAGAAGGCACCAAAGCTTTCACTTTGGTTTGGCACCAGTTTCTAACCATCTGTTTTTTCTACCCTAGCTATCTTTTATTGGTAAAATATAAATGTATAATTATGTTTGTAGAGCTTTACCAAGGAGTTTCCCTCCTTTTTTGTTTGTTGATTAGCAAATTTTTGATTCTCCATTTTCCAAAAGTAAGAGACTCCAGCATGGCCTTCTGTTTGCCCCGCAGTAAAGTAACTTCCATATAAAATGGTATTTGAAAGTGAGAGTTCATGACAACAGACCGTTTTCCATTTCATCTGTATTTTATCTCCGTGACTCCAACTTGTGGGTTTGTTCTGTTTTTCCATGAGAATAAAATACTGGCGGTTTTTTTCTCAGATGTGTGTTCATTGAGAAGTAGGTTACTAGAATTATGTTACTGTGTCTTATTGGTTCAATGATGATTTCTCTGGCATATTAGACTTTTATTTTTTCCCCCATGGAAGCACTTGAGGAAATAAATAGTACACTGGCTGTTTTCTGCCAGCAACTGTGGTGATTTTTCTCCCTGTCCTTTGAGAATTGCTAGTCTGCTTCTGAGCCATTGTCATATCCAGCAGGGAGCAGCTTGGTTCAAGAAGGACCATAGAGGCTGCTCAGCATCTCCTCCCTCCCTCCCAGCTTGCCAGGGATTTGATGAGACAGGAAACTGCCCAGCAAACCAGGGACTGCCCATGTAAACTATTTAAGAAAAAGTTCAACCCAGGTCTTGTATCCTGTGATTTAGCAGTTGAATGAATACAGAATTCATCAAAATAATATTAACCTTGTACTTGCACACTTGGATATATTTGGGAGTAATTTTAGGAGATTTCTGGCTGACTTTTATTATCAGGGATATGGGTTTAGTAAAGCTTTTATCTTTAGAAAAATGTTTGTATGCATTATAAGATGCTACTTTTAAGACAATATTGAAAAAAACTTTGGTTATTATTTAACAAAAGTGGTATGACTTGATGCTTCTCTATTTAAAGGCAAGGAAGGATTGGTATATGATTGCCTGTAATAAATAAATTGCGTGATTATTGGAGTACATTGGGGTAAAAGTAAAGAACAGAGGAGTATTGAGGAGCTTGAAAGGGAACATTCAAACTAAAGCCAAGCCTGAAGATAACTTGAATCAGTTGTAAAAGTGTGTTGGCAATGTCCGAAATTGAATGAAAAACATCTGGCTTATAAGAAATGTTAAAGAACTACCATCTTAAGTAAAATTGGTGTTTTTGTTATTTTTAAGGTAAATGCCAATGCAAAAGGTATGTTTTTCTACTTCACATTGGTTTTCTTTTCCTGTTTACATCTGCACTTGTTTTTTGCTGAGAGCCAGAGGAAAAGATAATTAGACTTTGTCTCTTCCACCCATGAAATCCCCCAGTACCCAGGGCTTCTTCTGAACTACTGCCGATGTGATGTCACTTTGTATCTGGAAAATCACTTTGGGGTCCATTTACTGTTATTTTGTTGCCTACAAAAACAGCCAGGTGAAAGCTAAATCTTGTGTGAGAGTTTGCAGAGGTTTTTCTATACAATAAAGTAGTATAGCACACTAGCCAAATCCATCCAAAAGGACCTTTTTTTTAGGAAGTAGACTTGAATTCACAAAACAGTCTTGACATGGGTAGCTGGTGAAAAACCCTCTGGAGAGCAAGTGGAGCCAGTCCCCATTGGCTGACAGTGCCACCTGGAGCTGGTCTCTGGGGTGTTCGGTTGTTTATTCCTGAGGAAGACTAGCTGCTGCTGCTGCTGCTGCTGCAAACTGTACTGTACACATCATGGCTGCTGGACACGAAGGAGGAGGTGAGAGAAGTTTCATGCTACCGAAATAGAGGGTGTTGGTACCACTGCCCCTGGCCTGAGAGCCAGGGTTTAAACCTGCCTCAGTAGAGTCTAGTTTGAAATGACACCAAAATTCCTCAGCCCCTACTCAGCAATTGGTTTTGGTTTCCAAATGACTTCTGCATTTGTAAAGATAACAGAGTGGTGGGGTCAAAGTTTATCTTGTGTTTAGATCTCTTCAAGACTGCTTAAGCAAAAACAAAAATCCCTTGGAACCTATCGTTTGAGCCTGTAAAGTTGTTTTAGCAGTTGTCATAAATGCATATGTTGTGAAATCAGAACACTGTCGAGTTTATACTCATTTAGCTGCAATGTGGGACAATGAAAAATGCTTTACAGGCCTGGAGTATCATTACTTATGGTATCTCCTGCTTTAAAATCTCAAGCGATATCTATCTGGTTAAATTCCATTTTAGGAGATTGAGATGCAGAACGTTAATGTTCATTACCTCCTCCTACCCCAAGAGAAATGGATTCAGACATGTCTTGTCTCAACAAGAAATTGATTTTTTTTTAAACTATCTTATTCTGTTGCCAAATATCACAGAAGTAATGAGGAGTTTAGTTACATTTGGCTGTTGTGCTCTGAAAGAGCCAGGTTTGGAATTTGTGGGGGTGATCTAGGAAGAAGGTTCCAAAGAAGCAGAGGCATTTGTCAAGTTACCTACCCTATATCCAGCATCCTCCTCATGAGCTTCAGTAGCTGCTCTTTGCCCACGCTTGTATCCTACGTTTGCTATTTGGGCAAACCATTACTTCAGTTATTTAACTTCCCTTTTTTTTTAACTTCACCTTTGACTATGAACAAGTAACGGTAACATTCCTTTTGTGTATTCAATAATGCAGTTAGTTTACCTTTTTCAGAATATTTTGAACAAAGATCTTTGTCTCTTTCTGCTGGAATGCGCACACAGTGAACGTTTGTTAGAACTACACACAATAAAGACACTGTTTTCCTTTTCTTGCCCCGACTACACTTATTATTTTTAATTT